ATCAGTATGTATCAAAAAGAAGTAACTGAAAAACACAAAATATTGTCTTTGACAGAATGACTATTTTTTCAGACCCTTAATAGTGACCAGGCCTTCGCAAGCCTAGAAGGGACTCCTGGGGGTGTTTTCATGAAAGGCCTGTGGAACCGACTTGGTATAGCCTCATAGCAATAACAAACAGTTTAGGTATCATTTTGTCCAGGGGAAATACAAATTACAAAATCAAAGCTAGAGCCTTTTTAGTGTTGTATGCCTGGCAACACACCTCATTCTACACTATAGCACTGCTAAGCCTCCTGCCCTCCTTACAGTCCAGACCACATGAAAACAAAGTGGTAACTAAATCCATGCAAGAAGCTGGGTGAAAGCCTCCTTTCTGTGGGTGCTAATCTGAAGTTCCCTCCCTCATCTGAGACGACCTGCCCATTTTGGCAGAACATGTGTTAAGCCAAAATCTCACACAGATGAACTCCCAAGTCACTCACCTCGCTCCAACCACTTTACATTTAGTTTGAGAATGTCACAGGAACAAATGTCATCTCCTATGATTTGAGAAACAAGAATAATACAACACCACCATTAAGTCCACCTACACTGCCTTAATGGTGCTGTTGGTGCCTTGCTCCCGTATTTTGGCCGCTGCAAAATGGGCTTAAATATGTTTGTAAATACATAACTTAATATTGAATTCATCTTCCCTATTCCGCGCATTTTGAGAACTGTGCTTAGTTTTCACTTTGGACGAATAGCAACCCTTCTGATGGCCGTCATGACAATGTCTCCAATAAAAACTGACAGTCTAGCTGGCTGCAAGGCAGGTCCTCTTCTATCTTACTGGGTACTGCTAAACTGCGAAGTCGGGGCGACACGGCAGCAACTTTAAAATCAAACCGCATCCCCAAGGGCTCGGCGTGTTTTTTGGCCTCTGCAGCTTCACGTACTTCGTACGACAGGAGCGCACTTGTTCTCTGTCCGAGAACTTCGTCCCGAGAGAACCTCAGGAACTCGCCGGGCCACACCCCCTGTCCAGGGAAGGAACACGCCCCCGGTGACAGCCGGTACGGCCCCGGGTTTGGGCAACCTCGATTACGGGCGGCCTCCAGCCCCGCCAGCAGCGCCCCGCGCCCGCCCGCCCGCGCCCCTGCCGCCCCCCGGTTCCGGCCGCGGACCCCACTCTCTGCCGTTCCGGCTGCGGCTCCGCTGCCGGTAGCGCCGTCCCCCGGGACCACCCTTCGGCTGGCGCCCTCCCATGCTCTCGGCCACCCGGAGGGCTTGCCAGCTCCTCCTCCTCCACAGCCTCTTTCCCGTCCCGAGGATGGGCAACTCGGCCTCGAACATCGTCAGCCCCCAGGAGGCCTTGCCGGGCCGGAAGGAACAGACCCCTGTAGCGGGTAAGCACTGGCCACACGGAAGGCGCGGGCGGTTAAACTTGCATTTCTTTTTTTTTTTTTCTAGCCAAACATCATGTCAATGGCAACAGAACAGTCGAACCTTTCCCAGAGGGAACACAGATGGCTGTATTTGGTAAGATATCAATTCTGAAAGAAAACCCAAATGTATCCTTTTTTTTTCTTTTTTCTTTTTTAAGGAATGGGATGTTTCTGGGGAGCTGAAAGGAAATTCTGGGTCTTGAAAGGAGTGTATTCAACTCAAGTTGGTTTTGCAGGAGGCTATACTTCAAATCCTACTTATAAAGAAGTCTGCTCAGGTAGGAAGAATTTGCTTTATTGTATTACTAGGAAATTTCGGTTGTACGTTTTGTTTTTTCCAAGAAAAAACTGGCCATGCAGAAGTCGTCCGAGTGGTGTACCAGCCAGAACACATGAGTTTTGAGGAACTGCTCAAGGTCTTCTGGGAGAATCACGACCCGACCCAAGGTAGAGTGATGAGTGAGCCAGTATTTAATTATCGGGTAACCCTCCCTGTTTTCTGCTTTCCTAGGTATGCGCCAGGGGAACGACCATGGCACTCAGTACCGCTCGGCCATCTACCCGACCTCTGCCAAGCAAATGGAGGCAGCCCTGAGCTCCAAAGAGAACTACCAAAAGGTAGGGATTGCTGGGCTCCTAGCCCCTGGCTTCTTTTCCTCTTTGTTATTCTCTTGGCAATTAGAAGAACCGAAGAGGCCAGAGTCCTCCGAAGACGCCTGCTTGGAAGTTGAGATGCTGTTGCTGAAACTGCTAGAATGCCAGGCATGCTATCACCTGCAGCTTTGAGACGTCACGCTGACAGTATCACAGGAAAACAGCCTTTTGTGGGCCGTCCTCTGTGTGTTCACACCGTGTCGTTTTTAAGCTTTAAAGGAAACTGACAAAAGCTTCTTTTCTCTCTGTCTTGAGCTTCACTGCGTATTCTTAACCATGTGGAGCTGGGAGCTAACGCATCACAGCCAACTGTATCTGGAGTGCATTTGCTCATATAGCCCTTATTTTATTTTTTAGTCTTATTTTTAGTTTCCTTTGAATATAATAATAAAAAAAAAAAACCCAATCATTGAATTCTTAGCTTCAGCCAATATAGTGTGAGGTTAGACATATTGCAGCCCAAGGGAGAATTTCTGCTTGCAAGCTGGTCAGCCTGTTTGCAGCTGACAGATGTAACCTGCCCTAGGGCAAGAGAAAGTCTCAAGGGAGCTTTTAATTTCTTAATATTGAAATGAGCACAACCTTTATTGTCTTAATCAGTGAATAAAAAAAATAAAGTTGCTAAGTCTCATTTTTTAAACATGGCGTAAGAGGATTTTAAGAAATTACAATTGCTTTTTAAGCTGCTGTTGAAAGTTAATTTTCTCTGTGTTCAGGAAGATTCTGCCAGCAGCTCCTAGCTAGGTAGTCATATTCCAGTTAAGCAAAACTTTCCCAGGGGTGGCGAACAGCCCTGTTCTGTGGACACCGCCCCTGGGAAGGGAAAGGGTGTGTGTCGTCCACAGAGTGGTTTTACTTTGTCCTTGAACTTGGTTTTTATCACGTTTCATAAACTCAGAATACAGGAGTACTCATTTAAAATTACAGCAGAAATCTTCTGATGCAAACTGCATTCTTTTAGAATATATGATACTTTAGGCAAGGGCCGTATTAACATTTTTTTCGCCATTCATAAAGAAGGGATTGATGAATGATAGTGAATAGCCCCTATACAGTCATAAGGAAAATGTTTCCGTTTTTAGTCTGAACAAATAATTGTATATGAAAAAATCTGATGTATTGCAGCTAGTCGTTCTTAAGTGTTTCTTAATTTAATCCAAATTTGAACCACGTTTCTTTAAATTAAAAGTTCCTCAATTACAAGGGCCACAGGCTTGTCAATTCTGGTTCCCTGGTACTTTGTGTAATGCCCGAATAGGGACACAGTAAATGTGTGCTGAACCAACTGAAAAAGTTGCTTTCAGAGCTACATGGGAATGAATGTGGACCTGCAGAGATATTACATGTGATATAAACTATCGAACATGATGTTCCAGGTATAGAACGAAGATGCTCAACGGGAGCATACCAGAATCATGGGACAGGGGTTACGCGTTTGAAGCCAAAGCATAACTTTGGAATATTTAGAGAACCCTCAAAATTCAACAATACAAGCAAATCACCTGATTAAAAAATGGACACGAGATTAGAACAGACACTTCACCAAAGAAGTCCCTTCACCTACAGGATGCCTTCGTATACAGAAGGCAAATAGGAACGTTAAAAGGTGCCCAGCATCATTAGTCATTGGAGAAATGCAGATGACAGCCACGTTGTGATGCTACTCTACAGCAGTTAGAATGAGCAAATCAAAGAATCGTGACAATACCAAGTCCTGGGAATGACACAGAGCAATGGGAACTCTCATGCATTGCAGGGGACTGAGGTGGGGAGCACAAAGTGGCATGATCAGTTTGGAAAACCATTGGAAATTTCCCATCATTTAATATACTTCCACCTACTGTGAGCCAGCAATCCCAGTCCTAGATTTTTACCTACGAGAAATAAGACGACACAAAAACCCATTCCCAAATGTTTACAGCAGCTTTGTTCATAATAGCCAGAAACAGGAAACAACCTAAGTGGCCTTCAGTTGGGAAATGGAAACACCACACTGAGGAATGCGTATGCCCAGGAAGGCCCTGATCTCGCCTGTGGCTGCCATGAGGCCCTGCACAAGGGAAGAGAAGAAGAGAAGGCCGAGTGGAGAACCGTGGGGTCCCTGAAGCTTCCTGTGCTCTAGCGCACACACAGCCCTCAGCAAAGGTAGGAGTCTGGTGCTTCCAGGCCTGTAAGGAATTCGGTGCCTAACCATTCGGTGATAATTAGCTAACCACACTGAGACTTCAATGGCCACACCTGAAAGAGAAGACAGACTTTACAGAATTAGTCCAAGAAAGTCACTGAACAAAGGAACAGCAGCAGCAGAAGCAACACCACACTGTGGGGCAGGACATCGGATTTCCAGAGTTGCCACATTATTTTTTAAATTGTCTGATTTTCAAGAAAAAAATATGTAACAAAGAAACATGACGGTATCCGTTACTAAACAAAGACTTTAAATCTGCTGTTATAAAGGTGCACCAAGAACTAAAGGAAACTGAAAAAATTAAAAGAAAATGTTAGAGTAATGCCTCAACAAATAAAGAATATCAGTAAGGAGAGAGATATTAAAAAAAAAAAAAAAGAACTAAGTAGAAATTCAAAGATACAATAACTTTTTAAAAAATCGCCAGAAGGGCTGAGTTGGCGGAAGAAAGAATGAAACTGGAAGATAAGTCAATTGATATTATCCAGTCTGAGGAACAGAATTTAAAATGGGGGAAAAACGGTGATGGTTACATAACCTTGAAAATATTTTGAAAACCACTGAATTGTAAAGTTTGAAAGGATAGGTCAGGCACAGT